CTCAACTTTCTGAGCTTACTATTTCACAAACCTGCCTATTCTTGAATTCTGAGCTGGAGGTCATGATTCTCTCTTATGTACTTTAAGATGATGCACTCTTCCGAAGTTTTTGATTGAACTCTAGTGGCTAACTGAATTGACTTTTTCAGATCACTAAAAAGCTTCTCCTTGAAAAATACTCAGAAGATGCAACACACACACACACACACGTGTGTGCACTTACACACGCGGACACCGTCTCACATCATCAGTGGGAAAAGTGATAGAATCTTGCTAAAGGCTGATCATACCATATTAATCCGATTCGCCAGAACTACTTTCTTCACTGAGCTCTCAGGTATGCTCGGGTCTTCCTTTAAAGAAAATAAATGTCAACGCTACACTCTATCCTACTCCCATTTTCCTCCTCACCCCATTTCCACTCTCCCTTAAAGAGATGTGTGCACACAATCACTGCCCAATGCAAGAATGCACCACTGCATCCAATGCTTGGAAATTGTCCGTGAAGATGCCTTTGAGTAGCTGTCTATTTGAGGATTTGTGGCTAATTCCTCCCCATTTGTTTCCTTAGCCTGCTCCCAACCAGGTGTCTCCAGAACTTTTTCTCTCCGCCACCAACTCCGCCTCCAGACAGACCGCAGGTGCTTTCTGTCATAGGGACTGGCGTGCCGCGGACAGTGTGACAAAGAAACTGTATGATGGATATGAGAACTTCGTAAGACCCAGCAGCAAACGGGGAGCGGCTGGCGAGCGCTCCACAGCCCCCAAGCGTGGGAGCTCTAGATCGGAATTTGTAATTTGGAATTGGAACGTGAGCGCCGGAACAGCTCTCCCAGCAACCACCTCTCCCAGCAACCACCTCAGCTGGCGCGCGGAAAACCCGGAAAGTGGATTTCGCCCCCGCTCCCTCCCGGAAACTCCTCCTGGTGCCTGCGACCGTTCTCACTGAGCATGTGCAGACGGCGGTGCGCATGCTCTGTTGCGGTCCGCTTCGGTTTCTGTTGCGGGACCCGGGGTGTCTCCTAGCGCAACCGGAACTAGCCTTCTGGGGGCCGGCTTCCTTTATCTCTGGCGGCCTTGTAGTCGTCTCCGAGACTCCCCACCCCTCCTTCCCTCTTGACCCCCTAGGTTTGATTGCCCTTTCCCCGAAACAACTATCATGAGCGCGAGGCTGCCGGTGTTGTCTCCACCTCGGTGGCCGCGGCTGTTGCTGCTGTCGCTGCTCCTGCTGGGGGCGGTTCCTGGCCCGCGCCGGAGCGGCGCTTTCTACCTGCCCGGCCTGGCGCCCGTCAACTTCTGCGACGAAGAAAAAAAGAGCGACGAGTGCAAGGTGGGTGAGGCCTGACGAGCCCTCTGATGCACTATATTCTAATTTTGTGTTTCCTTATTTTCAGGCCGAAATAGAACTATTTGTGAACAGACTTGATTCAGTGGAATCAGTTCTTCCTTATGAATACACAGCGTAAGTTTTTCAGCTTGGCTTTTATATAAAATTATGTGTAAAAATTTAAATATTCTTCTCCCAGGTTTGATTTTTGCCAAGCATCAGAAGGAAAGCGCCCATCTGAAAATCTTGGTCAGGTACTATTCGGGGAAAGAATTGAACCTTCACCATATAAGGTTTGTATTTAGTGTTACATAATAATTATTTACTGAATTTGCTTTCCACTTCCTTTTAATACAGTTTACGTTTAATAAGAAGGAGACCTGTAAGCTTGTTTGTACAAAAACATACCATACAGAGAAAGCTGAAGACAAACAAAAGTTAGAATTCTTGAAAAAAAGCATGTTATTGAATTATCAACATCACTGGTAAGGCATGAATATTTTCGATTTTGGGGTTTTTTTCTAACTTAACTCCTCTTTCCATGTGTAGGATTGTGGATAATATGCCTGTAACGTGGTGTTACGATGTTGAAGATGGTCAGAGGTTCTGTAATCCTGGATTTCCTATTGGCTGTTACATTACAGATAAAGGCCATGCAAAAGATGCCTGTGTTATTAGTGTAAGTTCATGATAAACTCTTTGCTGCTTTTTTCTACCTTTAACTTTTAAGTTCTGTTCTGCAGTCAGATTTCCATGAAAGAGATACATTTTACATCTTCAACCATGTTGACATCAAAATATACTATCATGTTGTTGAAACTGGGTCCATGGGAGCAAGATTAGTGGCTGCTAAACTTGAACCGAAAAGGTAATTATATTAATGATAAAAAGTAAACAAGTTCAGCATCTTGCCAAAATGTTTCTTCCCACAGCTTCAAACATACCCATATAGATAAACCAGACTGCTCAGGGCCCCCCATGGACATAAGTAACAAGGCTTCTGGGGAGATAAAAATTGCCTATACTTACTCTGTTAGCTTCGAGGTGAGTCTGTTGTTATCTTTAGTATAACTCTGTTTACTTAAAGAGATTTTTTAATCTCCTCTAGGAAGATGATAAGATCAGATGGGCGTCTAGATGGGACTATATTCTGGAGTCTATGCCTCATACCCACATTCAGTGGTTTAGGTAAGAGTACAGAGTTAGCCTGCTTTTGCTTTACAGATTACTCATGATGTGCTTATTTCTACAGCATTATGAATTCCCTGGTCATTGTTCTCTTCTTATCTGGAATGGTAGCTATGATTATGTTACGGACACTGCACAAAGATATTGCTAGATATAATCAGATGGACTCTACGGTAAGTGGAAACATTTTAGTCTTTAGTCTGCCAGACAATCGAACTGATTTCATTCCCCTTTTAGGAAGATGCCCAGGAAGAATTTGGCTGGAAACTTGTTCATGGTGATATATTCCGTCCTCCAAGAAAAGGGATGCTGCTATCAGTCTTTCTAGGATCCGGGACACAGATTTTAATTATGACCTTTGTGACTCTATGTAAGTGTTAACTGAAAATTTTCAAGTAGAAAACATGTACAGCCTTTCACGATTTGTGTTTTAGTTTTCGCTTGCCTGGGATTTTTGTCACCTGCCAACCGAGGAGCGCTGATGACGTGTGCTGTGGTCCTGTGGGTGCTGCTGGGCACCCCTGCAGGCTATGTTGCTGCCAGATTCTATAAGTGTAAGTCAAAGCCACTGTGACTGGCGTCTGATTGTATTTATACAACTTTTGTTTTCTTCTATAGCCTTTGGAGGTGAGAAGTGGAAAACAAATGTTTTATTAACATCATTTCTTTGTCCTGGGTAAGTGAATTTTTCAAGAATTACTTTCTTAAGGTTTTACCCAAAAGCCTGTTGTGTCTTTCAGGATTGTATTTGCTGACTTCTTTATAATGAATCTGATCCTCTGGGGAGAAGGATCTTCAGCAGCTATTCCTTTTGGGACACTGGTTGCCATATTGGCCCTTTGGTTCTGCATATCTGTGCCTCTGACGTTTATTGGTGCATACTTTGGTTTTAAGAAGAATGTAAGTTTATAGGTGTTAACTTATTCAGGTGATTATGAATTCTTCCTTCCTTTTTTTACTGAAGGCCATTGAACACCCAGTTCGAACCAATCAGATTCCACGTCAGATTCCTGAACAGTCGTTCTACACGAAGCCCTTGCCTGGTATTATCATGGGAGGGATTTTGCCCTTTGGCTGCATCTTTATACAACTTTTCTTCATTCTGAATAGTATTTGGTAAGCTAAGGATAAAGTCCTCTCATTCTCATTTATAGTTCCTTCTTGACGTGTTTGATTATAGGTCACACCAGATGTATTACATGTTTGGCTTCCTATTTCTGGTGTTTATCATTTTGGTTATTACCTGTTCTGAAGCAACTATACTTCTTTGCTATTTCCACCTATGTGCAGAGGTATGTATTAGCAGTATTCACTTATGTTAATTGTAATTCTTGTTCTTTTTTCTTTACTACCTAGGATTATCATTGGCAATGGCGTTCATTCCTTACGAGTGGCTTTACTGCAGTTTATTTCTTAATCTATGCAGTACACTACTTCTTTTCAAAACTGCAGATCACGGGAACAGCAAGCACAATTCTGTACTTTGGTTATACCATGATAATGGTTTTGATCTTCTTTCTTTTTACAGGTAAAATTATAATTTAAGTGATTATTTTTATTAAAGGGGTTTATTTTTATTTTTTCTCTTATAGGAACAATTGGCTTCTTTGCATGCTTTTGGTTTGTTACCAAAATATACAGTGTGGTGAAGGTTGACTGAAGAAGTCCAGTGTGTCCAGTTAAAACAGAAATAAATTAAACTCTTCATCAACAAAGACCTGTTTTTGTGACTGCCTTGAGTTTTATCAGAATTATTGGCCTAGTAATCCTTCAGAAACACCGTAATTCTAAATAAACCTCTTCCCATACACCTTTCCCCCATAAGATGTGTCTTCAACACTATAAAGCATTTGTATTGTGATTTGATTAAGTATATATTTGGTTGTTCTCAATGAAGAGCAAATTTAAATATTATGTGCATTTGTAAATACAGTAGCTATAAAATTTTCCATACTTCTAATGGCAGAATAGAGGAGGCCATATTAAATAATACTGATGAAAGGCAGGACACTGCATTGTAAATAGGATTTTCTAGGCTCGGTAGGCAGAAAGAATTATTTTTCTTTGAAGGAAATAACTTTTTATCATGGTAATTTTGAAGGATGATTCCTATGATGTGTTCACCAGGGGAATGTGGCTTTTAAAGAAAATCTTCTATTGGTTGTAACTGTTCATATCTTCTTACTTTTCTGTGTTGACTTCATTATTCCCATGGTATTGGCCTTTTAAACTATGTGCCTCTGAGTCTTTCAATTTATAAATTTGTTATCTTAATAAATATTATAAAAATGTCTTCATTGCATCATTACCTATTATATATTCAAGGAGGTTCTGTAAATACAGATCTATTTACCAAGGTGTTTTGAAATGATTTATACTATTTTATCAGATTTTACTGGATTTTGTTAATGTAACACTTTCTGAGTTTTGATCTGAATGGAATTTCACTGTGTAAGGCATTGTCTAAAATGTTCACTGTGAGGCAGTAGAGGAGGTTGAAGTCATGCATATCTAGACAGATGAATTATCTGCAAGTACTTAAGGTGGAGCCTTACTACATTGTCATTAAGGAGTTTCTATTTTTGACTTGTTTTTCAAAATACAGTGTTTTAAGTCAGGTTTTATTACCTGGACATTAGCAATCACTAGCAAGTCTTCATCTTTATGATTTCATTGTTTTAATTTAGATTTCACAAACAGTTTTACTTCTAAGAGTTAAGAAATGCACTGTCTTTCACATTCATCTGACTAATTGAAATCCATTTATGTAGAATATAGGAATGGGGGGTGATTCTGAAGTATCGGTCTGCTTGTATCTGTGAGCATATTCATTTGTATTTTAGGGTCTCTCTGCTTGCTGCTTAGGAGAGCAAATCAGATACTGTCATTAAACTTACAACTAAAATTACTAGCTGTCACTTATATGATATTGCTGGGTTCTTACTGAATAATTTTTTTTTTTTTTTGAGACAGAGTTTCCTT